TGAGGCAGGAGAATTGCTTGAATCGGGGTGTTGGAGGTTGCAGTGAGCCGAGATCGCACTGCACTCCAGCCTGGCGACAGAGCGAGACTCTGTGTCAAAAAAAAAAAAAAAAAAAAAAGTTAAGTTGGACCCCTTACTCTTCCAAGGGCCTCCCCACTCATTCAGAGCGAATTCTGCGGTCTCCGCGGCCTTCCCTGGTCTGGCCCCTGACCATCTCCTGCCTCTCTCCTCCCAGCTGCTGTCCCCTTGGTACTGCCGGCCTCCTGAGGGCCACGTTCCTGGGTTCTCGTAATCATCTTCTACCTGGTCTCTGTGATTCCGGCCTTACGCGCACCCACGCCCTCCCAGCCGGCAGCTGCAGGGATCCTTTTAAAACTGCCCGGGACTCCACTGCTCAAACCCTACCACCACTTCCCATTTTCCTTAGAAAAAAAAATCCAACAGGACCTAGCCCCGGGCTGCCTGTCAGACCTCGGCGAGCACGCCAGGCTCTGCACACCGTCTCTCGGAGCAGTCCCGAAGAGGCCGTTCCCACCAGACTCCGGGACCTCCTCAGGGCAGCTCTTCGTCCTCCACCCCGCAGGAAGGCTCTTCTCCCAATCACCCCGCGGCGCAGCAAGCCTGGCCCCGCCGCATCGCCCGCGCTGGACTCTGCTCTTCCACCGGTCGCCTGGCTACCGGCGCAGGACGCATCCGCTGTCCGCTTGGTCGTCCCCCCTGGACTTTGTGCTTCAAGAAAGCGTCACTTTTTGCCGACGGCGGCACGCCCGGTCCTAGTACAGCGCAGGCGCTTAACACACAGCACCCAGCCACGAGGCCCGGAGTCAGAGGGCTTTGCTTGCCCATTCACAGAGCCCTCACCCGCGGATCAAAGTCGTATTCCGCGACCGCAGCCCGGAGACTCCCGGGAGCGGCGCGGTGCGCCCCGCCCCCGCCAGGCTCTCGGCTGCCGGTTCCGCGCCGGGCCTCGCACTCGGGGGCGGTGTCCGAGCGTCGGCGCATGCGCAGATCGGGGGCGCGAGGCCTCACGGAGCTCGTAGTTTCCCGGACGGGCCGCTCCCGGCCTCGCGGCCTCGCCTCCCCACACTACAACTCCCACGGGGCAGCGGGCGCGGCTCCCCGTACCCACCAGCTGGCCGGGCAGGGCAGCCACTTCGCGGTCGGGCCCGCCGGCTGCGGGCACCCGCGCGACGGGCGGGAAGATGGCGGACGTGGTCGTGGGTAAAGACAAGGGCGGGGAGCAGCGGCTCATCTCGCTGCCTCTATCCCGCATCCGGGTCATCATGAAGAGCTCCCCCGAGGTGTCCAGCATCAACCAGGAGGCGTTGGTGCTCACGGCCAAGGCCACGGTGAGGGGGCAGGGCGGGGGTGTGGGCCGCCCACCTTTCATTTGCATTTTTCATTTTGTTCTAGGAGCTCTTTGTTCAATGCCTAGCCACCTATTCCTACAGACACGGCAGTGGAAAGGAAAAGAAAGTACTGACTTACAGTGATTTAGCAAACACTGCACAGCAATCAGAAACTTTTCAGTTTCTTGCAGGTACTTAGTCTTTGAAACATTCTGGTTAAAAACCAATTGCTGATGTACGCTTTATGTTTTTAAGATATATTACCAAAGAAGATTTTAGCTAGTAAATACCTGAAAATGCTTAAAGAGGAAAAGAGGGAAGAAGATGAGGAGAATGACAATGATAATGAAAGTGACCATGATGAAGCTGACTCCTAAACCAAAAGTGCTTTAAAAACCAGCCTGGCGAGGACAGCCCTGGACCCACTCCACTGTCTCTAAGTAAACACAGCACTGCCCGCTTTTAGCGTCTTCACTTCTTCACAGAGTTCCAGTGTGTGGTATTCTTTCGAGGTATTCTTTCCAGGCCGAGATTGAGCACCTCATGTACCTACGCCACAGACAGCCAGAGGGAAAGCGACCCAGACAGCAGCCCCTCCTCGACAGGCCCACCCTGCAGCTCAGGCACCAAGAAAACAGCCGATACTGGCAGCCATTGCAGCTCCAAACTGCAGAGGCAAGGCCAATTTTAACTTTTCAATTTACAGTCGATTTTGAAGAGCTTCTACATATCGGTTATGTAAATTCATATATGTATATTTTGGAATCAGTTCTTATAAACAGCTCGATTCAGTTTTAGCTAAATTTATAGTTTAGGTAGTATGTTACATTTGAATTTTTGTCTTAAGAAAAGTTGACTGTTCAGATATTTTTCTACTGTAAAGAAATATACTTTTCTATTAAAGATCTGTACATATTTTTACAGTAAAATGCTTTATGGAACTAGTTTTAGAGCCCTCTATGGCTTTAAGGCCTTGCTTACTGCCTGCAAATTTTGAGAAATTTAAAAATAAGCATTCTAACACTTTTATTCCCACAGAAAAATTCCAAGTCAAATTATCAAATCAAATACAAAAATAAGTCTTACCTCTTGTATAAGCATGTTGTACTAAAAAAAAATTTTGAAACATTTTGTATATTGGAGATCTCTCTCATCTTACTGTTCTTTGCTTTAAATTCCTGGCACTTCTTTTTACTGTCTATAAGAGAAAACCTATCATAAGCCCAATTTTTTTTTTCCACTTAGGGTAAATGTTTGGCTCCTCTCATTTCATTATCTTTTTTTTTTTTTTTTTAAAGACAGATTCTCACTCAGTTGCCCAGGCTGGATTGCGGTGGCGCTGTCTCAGCTCACTGCAACCTCCGCCTCCCAGGTTCAAGTGATTCTCCTGCCTCATCCTCCTGAGTAGCTGGGATTACAGGCGTGTGCCACCATGCCCAACCTATTTTTGTATTTTTTAGTAGAGACGGGGTTCACCATGTTGGCCAGGCTTGTCTCAAACTCCTAACCTCAACTGATCCACCTGCCTCAGCCTCCCAAAGTGCCGCCGGGATTACAGGCGTGAGCCACCATGCCTGGCCTTCATTATCTCTTTTTTAAAAATGAAAAAGTTTATAATTTACATTCAGTAAAATCACCCTTTTTAGTGTCTAGTCTGTGAATTTTGACAAATGCATGGTTTTGTAACCAATCGATAGGACAGTTCTGCCACCCAGGACATTCCCCTCTGTTCCTCTGTTCCTCTCTTCTCCTGCCCCCTAGCAACCACTGGTGTTTTCTGTCCCTCTTGTTCATTGACATTTATTTTAAAATAAAATATTTTAAAATCTACTTTTTGGTGTACAGTTCTGAGTTTTGGCAAATGCAGTCAAGTCACTACCACCACCACAATTAACAGCTATATCACCCTCCAGTAAATTCCCTGTGGTCAGCTCCTTCCCCACCTTTTACCGTGGCAACCGTCAAGCTATTCTCTGTCCCTATACCAGGTGTCATCAAATTTTTTTCTGGAAAGGGCCATGCAGTAAATAGTTCAAGCTTTGTGGGCTTTTATAGTCTCTGTTGCTGCTGCTGAACTCAGCTGTTGTAGCACGAAAGCAGCCAGGTAATTACTAGATGAAGGAATGCAGGTGGCTGTGTTTCAATAGAGCTTTATTTCTGCAAACTGAAACTTGAGTTTTGTGTAATTTTCATGTGTCATGAAATACTGTTTTCTCCAACCATTTAATAATGTAAATACTTGCTAGCTTATGTGCCATTAAAAAATGACTTGATTTGGCTTACAGACCAGTTTGGTGGCCTGTCTTTTCCAGAATG